TAGAGCAAGCTATACCAGAGAATCAGATAGCAAGCCCTCCCTCAGAGGCCAAGGGAGCAGAAGAGCCATGGATGGGCCCCTTCCCAGGACAGCAGGGGTAGAAGTGGGAAAGGTGAGCATTTGTGACTATTCTATTACTCTGACCTCCCAGGACTGGACCTACAGAGACATCTGGGATTTTCTGCGTCAGCTGTTTGTCCCATACTGTATCCTGTATGACCGAGGGTAAGGGTATTAGGGGAAGGGAATGGGTAAGGGAGTTTTTAGGGTGCTGGGATAGGGAGGGCCAATAGGATCGCCCACCCTACCACATGCTTGCCCTCCACCCTCCCTGCTCCAGATACACATCACTGGGGAGTCGGGAGAATACCGTGCGGAACCCGGCCCTGAAGTGCCTGAGCCCAGGAGGACACCCCACATACCGTCCAGCCTATCTACTGGAGAACGAAGAAGAGGAGCGGAACTCCCGCACATGACCTCCCACCCTAGGAGGGAGGGAAGGACACCGTCCTAGGGTATAACCTGGCAATAAACCGTGCCTCTCACTGTGCCTGTTGCTCTAGCTGTGTCTTCCTGCTCCAGAGGATGGGAGAAGCAGAAGTGGGTCAAATGCTGCCAGCTCTGACTGGCTGTGCTCACTCTAAGGGGCCCAGGGGCAGGGCAGAACAGGCTGGAAAGGAGCTCTCACTGATGGTTCTCAATGTCAGCCTCAGCAGGAGCCCACCAGAGGGCGAAAGCAGGAGTTGTGCCAACCACTGGGAAAAGGGCAATCAGGCAGGGCACCACCTGGGCTGGAAGAGGGGAAGCTGCCTTGGCCTAGCTGTGGAGGATGAAAGATGGAGTGGCCAGGCCCTCCCTCCCACTAACCCCACCCTCCCATCCCTGTCTAGAGGGGCTGACTCAGCCTGTTCCCAGGCCTAGAACCTTCCCTTTGCTAGACCCTGGATCCTTTGTCTCTGTAGTCATGAGGCTGAAGGGGGTGGGGACAGTGTTGATAAAAGGCACTAGAGGCAGCTCCCACACCCTTCCTCGGAACTGTTGCCCACATGCAGCCCCGGACACAGCCCCTAGCCCAAACCCTACCCTTCTTCCTCGGAGGGGCCCCTCGAGACACTGGGCTGCGGGTGCCTGTCATTAAGATGGGCACAGGGTGGGAGGGCTTCCAGCGGACCCTGAAGGAAGTCGCCTACATCCTCCTCTGCTGCTGGTGTATCAAGGAACTGCTGGATTAATGGTAGCAGGGAACTGCCTCCTCTCCCCACCAGCACCATGGCTGGCATCGCTCAGGTGGGCAGGGTAGAGTAAACAGGAGGCATAGCTGCAGCTTCTGTGGCAGAGCTTGCCTTAGCTTCTCATTCTCTTCTTTAGCCCCCAGCCCAATTGCCATCAAGACTCCTGAAGCCAGCTGTGCTTGACCAAGGATGGGCCATAAACAATGAGTAAACAGTAAAGTGTGGATCCTGCTTTGAGCTGTGTCATCTAGCAGACCTGCCTCATCTCTGAGCCTCCTTCATTCCCAACCCCTGCCTCTGGTGGACCTCTGGTGGGCAGGAGCTTGGACTGCTCTGGCTAGGACCCCAGTAAGATTGTGGCAAGACCTGGCACTCCTCCAAGCTTGGCACAGTGAGCCCACCAGCTCAGATGGTTGATCTTACCATACCCTCATAGTACCAAGAATGGACTGCCCCCTAAGAAACCTGTTTGAGAATCACTGAATTATAAATATAATCCATAGGCCTTGAGGCCCAAGATTATAAGTGTCTAAAGGGGAATCAGAAAAAGTCAG